GGCGGGGCCGGACGCGGCCGGGTGGGGCGGCAGCGCCCGCCGCGAGCACCTCCAGTTCTGCCGGCTTCTGCGCGCCGGGGCCGCCTCTCCTTCCGCCGGTGCCGCGGCGCCTCATGGAAGCCCCGGAGGGCGGCGGAGGGGGGCCTGCAGCGCGGGGCCCGGAGGGGCAGCCGGCGCCCGAAGCCAGGGTGCACTTCCGAGTGGCGAGGTTCATCATGGAGGCAGGTAACCGCGGCCGGGGGAGGCCAGGACAGGCGGCGCCGCGGCCCGCTTCGCGGAGCGGGCCCGGCTGGCCAGGCCGGCCTTCTGGAGTGCTCACCGTAGCAGAGGCCGGGAAGCCCTGCTCGGGGCTGAGGACCTCCGCCTTTGCGCCGCGCCCGGTGTGCTGAGCAGTGAGCCGCGAGGTATCCCCATGGCGTGGACCGGTGTGCAGGCCCTAGGAGAGGACGTGGCCGGGTTGGGCCTCCAGCGAGGCGGAGACCGGCCCGGGCGCCCGCAGCTCTGCGCAGTGCGCCACGCCTTCTGCCGGCACCCGCGGCCCTGCACTCCGGTAGACTTTATGGCGCTTAGTCGCGCGGAGCCTTTTGGAGAACGCTGTCCGAGGGTTCCTGTCACTCCGGGGACCTAGGCTGCTTGCAGCTCCTGTTCCGAACCCTGCCAGGACATCCACAGTAGTGTTGGGCTCCGCGCTTCCCAGGCGAGGTGATTAAGCTAAGATCTCTGTAGAAACATCGTTTCCATCCAGCCATCAACAGTATTTTTTTTTTTTTCGAGACGGAGTCTCGCTCTGTTGGCCAGGCTGGAGTGCAGTGGCGTGATCTCGGCTCACTGCAACCTCCGTCTCCCGGACTAAAGCAATTATCCTTCCTCACGCTTCCGAGTAGCTGGAATTACAGGTGTGTGCCACCGTACCCGGCTAATGTTTGTATTTTTAGTAGAGACGGGGTTTCACCATGTTGGCCAGGCTGGTCTTGAACTCCTGGCCTCAGGTGATCCAGTTGCCTCGCCCTCCCAAAGTGCTGGGATTACAGGCGTGAGCTACCTCGTCCGGCCCATCAACAGTATCTTGATAGGAGATACTGTTAGTTGGCGGGTAGTTATTTCCTACCTTTACTGCTTGGGGGAGAAGGGTTGGGCAGATGTGCTTTCTACCCAAGGTGGGCGGAGAGTCTGAGGACTGCTGCAGGACTGTTCATCCCAGTGATATGTAAATTTACTGTAATTTGCAAGAAGAGTTGCAAAGTTATTATTAGGGAAGGATGGCAGTGACACCTCATCTGCTACCGTCTGCTCGGAGGGTCCGTGTAAATTGGGGTTTGCTCTGTAAAACAAAGCTTGGAAGGTCATGTCAGTAACAGCACCTTATCTGGCATCTCCTGGAATGAGGGGTCCCAGGTAGGAATTGTCTTTATATAACAAGTTTAGACCTTCTGAGGGACTTCTTTATAAAATGTATTACACAATCCTTTGTCCTTTGTAGGAGGCTAAATATTGATTTCCCAAAGATGTCCCTATCCTAATCCCTGGAACCTGTGAATGTCATCTTATATAGCAAAAGAGATTTTGAAGATGTGATTAGAGACCTTAAGATGGGAGATCATCCTAGATTATCTGGGTGTAACCACACCCATCCTTATAAGGCAAAGGCAGGAGGAGTCACCGTCAGAGAAGGCCACGTGAGGACAGAAGCAGAGTTAGAAGCTTTGAAGATGGAGGAAGGGGCCAGCAACCAAGGAATGCAGCCCTCCTCTAGAAGCTGGAAAAGGCAAGGAAACATTCTCCCATGGAGCCTCCAGAGAAGTCCTCTCTTGCCTGCTTTCTCTCCGCAGGTGTCAAGCTAGGGATGCGGTCCATTCCCATTGCCACTGCTTGCACCATTTACCATAAGTTCTTTTGCGAGACCAACCTGGACGCCTATGACCCTTACCTGATTGCCATGTCTTCAATTTACTTGGCCGGCAAAGTGGAAGAGCAGCACCTGCGGACTCGTGACATCATCAATGTGTCCAACAGGTAATGGCATTTGGCTGGGCTCCTGATCTCCAGGCTGCTGAAGCATTGCCATTTCTCTGCGCAGGTACTTTAACCCAAGCGGTGAGCCCCTGGAATTGGACTCCCGCTTCTGGGAACTCCGGGACAGCATCGTGCAGTGTGAGCTTCTCATGCTGAGAGTTCTGCGCTTCCAGGTCTCCTTCCAGCATCCACACAAGGTACATACTGGGGAACTGGTGCCTGTTTGGAGGGGCCTAAAGGCTGACACACGTGTCTTTGCAGTACCTGCTCCACTACCTGGTTTCCCTCCAGAACTGGCTGAACCGCCACAGCTGGCAGCGGACCCCTGTTGCCGTCACCGCCTGGGCCCTGCTGCGGGACAGCTACCATGGGGCGCTGTGCCTCCGCTTCCAGGCCCAGCACATCGCCGTGGCGGTGCTCTACCTGGCCCTGCAGGTCTACGGAGTTGAGGTGCCCGCCGAGGTCGAGGCTGAGAAGCCGTGGTGGCAGGTGAGGTGGCTGCTTGGCACACTGGACGTGCCTAACTGGAACCTGTTTTCCTTCTTCTTTCTAGGTGTTTAATGACGACCTTACCAAGCCAATCATTGATAATATTGTGTCTGATCTCATTCAGATTTATACCATGGACACAGAGATCCCCTAAGGTCCTGGCCCAGGCCTGCCCAAAGAGAAGCCCAGGATGGTCGGCTGCCTGGGGACATTGTCACCACGTCGCCATGACGGCTGGTCCCCACAGGACCAGCTGGGAGGACTGGTTGTGCTGCTGGAGAAGGGCTGGAGAAGGCAATGGCATGCTGCCGCTTTGCCAGTCCCTAGAAGTCGCGGTGCAGGTGATGGTGGGAGCCGCGCCTCCAGCGGGCAGGCCGGGAGTGTACTGTGTGCAGCTGACCCAAGGCAGCCACATCTGCGTTTGTCCTTTGAGAGGACTTTGACTACAATACAGGCATGACATCAATGAAAGGAAAGTCATGAAATCGATGAGACTGAATCCCTACGGATTTCTTAAAAGCCAGATTTGTAGGGAGAATGAATGTGCAACGTGGCTGAAATCTATTTTGTGTAATAAAAGGTGATACAAGTCAATAGGGACCCTTGGCTTTGCTCTGCAGCGCATG